ATAGCCTAGACATTTCTCCTGGCCATAAGAAGGGGTGATGCCCTGACACATGCTACAATGTGGATGAACCTTGAAAACATGCTCAGTGAATGAAGCCAGACAGAAAAGGCATTAACCCAGAAACAAATATTGCATTTCCTTGATATGAAATATCCAGAACAGGCAAGTCCATTCACTGAGACAGAAAAGCGACCAGTGGTTGCCAGGGCATGGGAGGAGTGTGGAACGGGTCGTGACTGCTTAATGGATGGGAGTTTTATTTTGGGGTGGGGAAAGTGTTTGGGGACGAAACAGAGGCGGTGGTGGTTGCACAATGTTGTGAATGTCACTGAATTGTTTACTTTAAAATAGTTAATTACATGCTATGCTGATTTTATCATAATAAACTATTTTAAAATTATTTTGTGAAAAACTGTGATGCTTGGGATTTGCTTCAAAATAATGTGGGTGGGGTGGAGGTTCGAAAAGTTACCAAAAAAAAAAAAAAAGAAAGAAAGAAAGAAAGAAAACTCTGGCTTGCAAAGAAGAAAACGGATCGGCCGTGGATCCCTCTCCAGCTCGAGGGCTGGAGCTGCGGCGGAGGCAGGAGCTGGAAGCGAGGCGTCTGCTGGCAAAGGCGGGAGTGCAGGTTGCGCTCGAAGCCCCGGCAGCCGCGGCAGGAACCGGCCTGGACGGGGTGGGGGGCGCCGCGGAGGCCGGCGGGACTTCCCATGTCTTTCTCCTCGAGCTCGGAAAAAGTTCCCACCCGGGGAATCCCGACCCTCCAACTTCGAGACCGCCGGTTCCGCGCTCGGCCCCCACCTGGACCAAGAGCTGGGGCTGGGCTGCCGCGCCCCCGGCTCTGTCCCCGCGAGGCCCCGCTCCCAGCCCCACCTGGGACACCCGGGACTCCCGGGACACCTGCGGGGCGGGGCGGGGCCGGGGCGAGGCGGGGCGGGCTCGAGGCCGCACCCCGGAGGCGGAGCCGCGAGCTACCCGCCCGCCGCGCGCCCCCCGCTCTCGGTGCGCAGCGGGGCCGACCCTCAGCCCTGCAGCGCCTTCCTGGAGGTGGGGGCCGCCCGCGCCATGGCCGCCGCCCAGCCCAAGTACCCCGCCGGGGCGACCGCCCGGCGCCTGGCCCGGGGCTGCTGGTCCGCCCTCTGGGACTACGAGACGCCCAAGGTGATCGTGGTGAGGAACCGGCGCCTGGGGGTCCTGTACCGCGCCGTGCAGCTGCTCATCCTGCTCTACTTCGTGTGGTGCGCGGGGCGCGGGGTGCGGGGCGCGGGGTGCCTCCGGAGCCGGCGCCGCCCCTGCCCGCAGGTACGTATTCATCGTGCAGAAAAGCTACCAGGAGAGCGAGACGGGCCCCGAGAGCTCCATCATCACCAAGGTCAAGGGGATCACCACGTCCGAGCACAAAGTGTGGGACGTGGAGGAGTACGTGAAGCCCCCCGAGGTGCGGGCCGCCCCCTGCCCCCCGCCCCGCCGCCTGGCCGACCGCCCCCTCTTTCTGAGCCCAGGGGGGCAGCGTGTTCAGCATCATCACCAGGGTCGAGGCCACCCACTCCCAGACCCAGGGAACCTGCCCCGAGGTGAGGGGATCCCGCGGCGCTGGGGGACCCCGCGGGGTCCCTGACTGGGCCGCCTCCACCCTAGAGCATAAGGGTCCACAACGCCACCTGCCTCTCCGACGCCGACTGCGTGGCTGGGGAGCTGGACATGCTGGGAAACGGTCGGTGTGCGCCAGCTGGGGCTGGGCGGGTGCCGCTAATGCCTCAGTGACCTCTGCCTCCCAGGCCTGAGGACTGGGCGCTGTGTGCCCTATTACCAGGGGCCCTCCAAGACCTGCGAGGTGTTCGGCTGGTGCCCGGTGGAAGATGGGGCCTCTGTCAGGTGCACCTGCGCCCCGGCCTGGGGCCCAGCCTGGGGACTAAACAACCCTTCTGTGCCTCCTCAGCCAATTTCTGGGTACGATGGCCCCAAATTTCACCATCCTCATCAAGAACAGCATCCACTACCCCAAATTCCACTTCTCCAAGTAAGAGCCGCGGGGTGTGGTGACGGCCCAGCGGTGCAGGTCTCGCCTCCTGCCGCCTCCTCAGGGGCAACATCGCCGACCGCACAGACGGGTACCTGAAGCGCTGCACGTTCCACGAGGCCTCCGACCTCTACTGCCCCATCTTCAAGCTGGGCTTTATCGTGGAGAAGGCTGGGGAGAGCTTCACAGAGCTCGCACACAAGGCAGGGCAAGCGCAGGCAGGGTGGGGCCAGGGCCTGACCCCCTTCTCTGGCTCCTTCTTGGCAGGGTGGTGTCATCGGGGTCATTATCAACTGGGACTGTGACCTGGACCTGCCTGCATCGGAGTGCAACCCCAAGTACTCCTTCCGGAGGCTTGACCCCAAGCACGTGCCTGCCTCGTCAGGCTACAACTTCAGGTGCTGTACTTGGGACACCGCTGTCCACACTGGCATAGCTGTGGTGGGGTCCCGAGAGGCCCAATGCCTGTGGGGCAGCCCTGGAGTGCAGAGGACGAGTGGGCACTGGCGTTCCCATTGCAGGTTTGCCAAATACTACAAGATCAATGGCACCACCACCCGCACGCTCATCAAGGCCTACGGGATCCGCATTGACGTCATTGTGCATGGACAGGTGCCTGCACCTGCTGGGGGTGGGTGGCCAGCGACATTCTGACCACGACCCCCATTCTCCCCAGGCCGGGAAGTTCAGCCTGATTCCCACCATTATTAATCTGGCCACAGCTCTGACTTCCGTCGGGGTGGTAAGGAACCCTCTCTGGGGTCCCAGCGGGTGGGCCCTTACACACCGGTCTCTGCTGGCCCCAGGGCTCCTTCCTGTGCGACTGGATCTTGCTAACATTCATGAACAAAAACAAGGTCTACAGCCATAAGAAATTTGACAAGGTGTGTACGCCGAGCCACCCCTCAGGTAGCTGGCCTGTGACCCTTGCCCGTGTATTGGGCCAGGCCCCTCCCGAACCCGGCCACCGCTCCGAGGACCAGCACCCCAGCCCTCCATCAGGCCAGGAGGGCCAACAAGGGGCAGAGTGTGGCCCAGCCTTCCCGCCCCTGCGGCCTTGCCCCATCTCTGCCCCTTCTGAGCAGATGGTGGACACTCCTGCCTCCGAGCCTGCCCAAGCCTCCACACCCACAGACCCCAAAGGTTTGGCTCAACTCTGAGCTCCTTTCCATCTCACTGGACTGCAGACCCGGCCTGGTGGGGCCAGAGAGTCCCCAGCTAGGGACCTGCACGTGGACGTGGGCACCTCAGTAGCGGAGCATCTCCACGAAACGGGGCACCACAGGATCCCTGTGCAAGGGCTGGGGGCACGCTCTGGCCCCAGGCTTGTGCCCCACCCTGGCATACAGCCCCTGACACCTCCTCCCCAGCTGGTCCCTACAGGGCTGCTCACTTCCCATCACCTCTCACAGCCACCTGGAACCCAAGCCAGCTGAGCTCTGAGGGGCTCTGCTCCCGGTCTTGGGCCCTGGGAACCCCACCCCACCCCACCCCACAGGCGTTGTAACCTTGAATCTGCCCAGACTCTTCCCTTAGAAGTCACAACATACTCAGTCCAATAAACCTGTGAGCAGAACCTTCTGGCCTCGTTCCTTGGGGAGGAGCATC